TGTAAATTACACTTCGTTTTAAAAGTGCAAAGAACAAATCAGTATTTGCAAGACGCGGTGCAGTCCCCAGCACGGAGAAGAGAACCTGCGAATTCCACGCGGGAAGAGCCGGCGTTTCCATCAGCAGGGGCCCTGCAGGAGACCTCGCGTGCAGACCCCACACATTCCCCAGAAGGGCGCCTGGGGAGGAGGGGCCGCGGGAGGAGCCCGGCCTGCGAGCGCCTGCGCACGCCCGGAGCGGCGGGGAATTGGGGTGGGGGCGGCGGCCAGCAATGGGAGACGTGCGGAAGGCCAAGGAGGCACTGGCCGAGGTGAGCCCCGTCGGAAGTGGGGGCTGCCTCCCGGAGCCGCAGCTGCCCCTCCCCCAAGACGCGGACGCCCTCCTGGAGATTCAGACCCTCTCATGGAGATGCAGACCCCTCCCCCGGATCCAAACCTCTCCCCAAGATGCGGACGCCCTCCCCCAGATGCACACACCTTTCCGAAGATGCAGACCCTTCCCCCAGATGCAGACCCCTCCCCAACGTAGACCGCGTATCTGAGGGGCAGAGCCCTCCGCGATGCAGACCCCTCCCCCAGGTGCAGACCCCTCCCCCAGGTGCAGACCCCTCCCCCAGGTGCAGATCCCTCCCCCAGATGCGGGCCCCTCCCCCAGATGCAAACCCCCCCCAGCAGGTGCAGACCCCTCCCCTAAATGCGGAGCCCTCCCTCAGATGCAGGCCTTTCCCCCGAATGCAGTCCCCCTCCTCCAGGTGCAGCCCCCATACCGGGACGTGGCCTCGCCCGTCCCACCCCGTGACGCATCCAGGCCCCTCCCCCTCCCTCCCTCTCCCCCTCCCCTTCCCCCGCCTGGAGTCCTCCTCGCCCCTCCGCCCGCGGCCCGTAGCCGCCTCGTCATTGGCCAGAACGCTTCGGGTGGCGCGCTCGGGACTGGTGAAGGCCTGCGTTGCTCCCGCCCTCGGCCCGGGGCGCGGCCCGCGATTGGCTGGCGTGGGCAGAGCGTCTTCTCGGGCCTGGGCGGCGCAGACGAGGCCTGAGGCGGCGGCGCGAGGCAGGTGAGCTCCCGGCGGGCCGGGCCAAGGGCACCTGATCTGGACGTGGTGTGGATGTGTATTCCAGAACATGTAAGACCGTGAGACTGCTGTTGACAATTACTGTTGGGAATGGAGCAGCTGACATACCTGTTCCGGTTAGACGAGGAAGCATATGAAGGCCTGAACATGCCGGGAGGAAGAATGAGAGGCCCAAGCGCAGCACACACAGCCCTGTGGCCACCCGCGAATTCCCGCACACACACGGCCCTGTGGCCACCCGTGAATTCCCACACACACACGGCCCTGTGGCCACCCGTGAATTCCCACACACACACGGCCCTGTGGCCACCCGCGAATTCCCGCACGCACGTGGCCCTGTGGCCACGCATGAATTCCTGTACAGGATTTTTCCGGAGCGTAGTCAGGTAAGGAGTAGAGAGCGGTGGAGACTGGAGGACTGCTTACCTCTGATGAGCTTTTTCCTTCTAGTTCCAGCTATTCTTCAGATGCTCTGGATTTTGAGACGGAGCACAAATTGGACCCTGTATTTGATTCTCCACGGATGTCCCGCCGTAGTTTGCGCCTGGCCACGACAGCATGCACCCTGGGGGATGGTGAGGCTGTGGGTGCCGACAGCGGCACCAGCAGCGCTGTCTCCCTGAAGAACCGAGCGGCCAGGTGAGCACCGCTGCACTTCCTCTCCATCTGATTCTATAAACTTGCTGTTTTTTTTTCTTCTTAGAACAACAAAACAGCGCAGAAGCACAAACAAATCAGCTTTTAGTATCAACCACGTGTCAAGGCAGGTCACGTCCTCTGGCGTCAGCCACGGCGGCACTGTCAGCCTGCAGGATGCTGTGACTCGACGGCCTCCTGTATTGGACGAGTCTTGGATTCGTGAACAGACCACAGTGGACCACTTCTGGGGTGAGTCCCTGCGAGACACAGATTGTCCCGCCAAATGTGTGTGTGTGTGTGTTTTTTTTTTTAGGTCTTGATGATGATGGTGATCTTAAAGGTAATTATTTTAGTCCTTTTATCTTCATATACAACAGGTTCCATCTACTGTTTGAAAACTTTAGGTGGAAATAAAGCTGCCATTCAGGGAAACGGGGATGTGGGAGCCGCCGCCGCCACCGCGCACAACGGCTTCTCCTGCAGCAACTGCAGCATGCTGTCCGAGCGCAAGGACGTGCTCACGGCGCACCCCGCGGCCCCCGGGCCCGTGTCGAGAGTTTATTCTAGGGACAGGAATCAAAAATGTAAGTCTCAGTCCTTTAAAACTCAGAAAAAGAGTTCCCTAAGCCTCTTTTGCGTGTGTTGCAGCTCATGCCAGTTACTATGGGAGAATGAATGTGAGAGAGGTTCTCAGAGAGGATGGCCACCTCAGTGTAAATGGGGAAGCGCTGTGTAAGTATGGCTTCGTTTTCCTGTGGGCGTCGGCCACACTCACTGCCTGTCACCACACCTGCAGGCGACGACTGTAAGGGCAAGAGGCACCTCGACGCGCACACAGCCGCCCACTCGCAGTCGCCACGGCTGCCCGGTCGGGCAGGGACCCTCTGGCACATCTGGGCATGTGCAGGTTGTCTCTCGCCCCGTCTCCGTCTCATCTCGTGTCTGAGGCCACACACGTCTTCCCTGCACAGGTTACTTCTTGCTGCAGATTCTGCGCAGGATCGGAGCTGTGGGCCAGGCTGTGTCCAGGACGGCGTGGTCGGCCCTTTGGCTGGCCGTGGTTGCTCCAGGTGGCTATTTTGGGTTTCTGTGTTGCGTTCTCTTCCTTAGAATGTTTGGTGTTTTCTCTTGTAGGGAAGGCAGCCTCTGGAGTGTTCTGGTGGCTGGGGATTGGATGGTACCAGTTTGTTACTTTGATTTCTTGGCTGAATGTGTTTCTTCTTACCAGGTAAGGAAATGGATATCATGTCAGCGTGGTGCTCTAAGTCAAAGGTTTTCATTGTTACTCCCAGGTGCCTTCGAAACATCTGCAAGTTTTTAGTCTTGCTCATCCCACTCTTCCTTTTACTAGGTAAGTCAAATCTGGCTGAGTTGCCTCCGATGCCTGTGTGTGTGTGGTGGCTCTTCTCTTTTAGCAGGTCTCTCCTTACGGGGCCAGGGCAATTTCTTTTCGTTCTTGCCCGTGTTGAACTGGGCAAGCATGCATAGAACACAGCGGGTGGATGACCCCCAGGACGTGTTTAAACCCACGACTTCTCGCCTGAAGCAGCCTCTGCAGGTAAGAGGGTAGAAAGGCCTCTCAGCTGGCACTACCTGGTTTCATTTCTCTCTTGCCATTTCAGGGTGACAGTGAGGCTTTTCCGTGGCATTGGATGAGTGGCGTGGAGCAGCAGGTGGCCTCTCTGTCTGGACAGTGCCACCACCATGGTGAGAATCTCCGAGAGCTGACCACTTTGCTACAGAAGCTGCAGGCTCGGGTGGACCAGATGGAAGGCGGCGCTGCCGGGCCGTCAGCTTCGGTCAGAGACGCTGTGGGACAGCCCCCGAGGGAGGTGGGTGCTGCCGGGCTACCAGGCTCCATGGTCCATCATTTGTTCACTCCTTCTCTTTCCTAAGACTGACTTTATGGCCTTTCACCAAGAACATGAAGTGCGTATGTCACACTTGGAAGATATTCTGGGAAAACTGAGAGAAAAATCTGAGGTATTTATTTTTGACCTTACGCTTTTTTAAAATGTTTCAGTAGACTATTTCTCATACTTTTTAGGCCATCCAGAAGGAACTAGAACAGACCAAGCAAAAAACAATCAGGTAGGAGGATTTGGAAAACATTCACTTTTGTCGTGTGTGACCCATTCTCACTGTTGGATTCCAGTGCGGTTGGTGAGCAGCTCCTGCCCACAGTCGAGCACCTCCAGCTGGAGCTGGATCAGCTAAAGTCAGAGCTGTCCAGCTGGCGACACGTGAAGACCGGCTGTGAGACAGTGGATGCCGTACAAGAAAGAGTGAGCTTTCTGCATGTTTACTTTTTGTTTTAAGGACATTTGTGTCCGTCTGCTGTTTTACTAGGTGGACGTGCAAGTCAGAGAAATGGTGAAACTCCTGTTTTCCGAAGATCAGCAAGGCGGTTCTCTGGAACAGCTGCTGCAGAGGTTCTCATCACAGTTTGTGAGCAAAGGCGACTTGCAGACGATGCTGCGAGACCTGCAGCTGCAGATCCTGCGGAACGTCACCCACCACGTTTCCGTGACCAAGCAGCTCCCAACCTCAGAAGCCGTGGTGTCTGCTGTGAGCGAGGCGGGGGCGTCTGGAATAACAGAGGCGGTGAGTCGGCGAGTCGGCGGCAAGAGATGCTTTGTTTGGTCTTCCGTCCCTCGTGTCTGTCCAGCAAGCACGTGCCATCGTGAACAGCGCCTTGAAGCTGTATTCCCAAGATAAGACCGGGATGGTGGACTTTGCTCTGGAATCTGGTGGTGAGTAAATAGACGTTCTGATTACTAAGTTAGACACTGAGACCGATCTGAACTTTGCTTTAAGGTGGCAGCATCTTGAGTACTCGCTGTTCTGAAACTTACGAAACCAAAACGGCGCTGATGAGTCTGTTTGGGATCCCGCTGTGGTACTTCTCGCAGTCCCCGCGCGTGGTCATCCAGGTGAGTGGCCGCCGGTGGCCGGAGCTGCTCCTACTCTGAGTCCTCATGTTTTTCCTTTCCCCAGCCTGACATTTACCCCGGTAACTGCTGGGCATTTAAAGGCTCCCAGGGGTACCTGGTGGTGAGGCTCTCCATGATGATCCACCCAGCCGCCTTCACTCTGGAGCACATCCCTAAGACGCTGTCGCCAACAGGCAACATCAGCAGCGCCCCCAAGGACTTCGCCGTCTATGTGAGTGCCCTTGGCCGACCCTCCTCCTCCCATCGTTCATAATTGTGTATGGTCTTGTTTTCAGGGATTAGAAAATGAGTATCAGGAAGAAGGGCAGCTTCTGGGACAGTTCACGTATGATCAGGATGGGGAGTCGCTCCAGATGTTCCAGGCCCTGGTAAGAACTGGGACTGGCACTGCCTGGGGTCTACATGTGTGTGTTTTTCCCACCTTGATTTCAGAAAAGACCCGACGACACAGCTTTCCAAATAGTGGAACTTCGGATTTTTTCTAACTGGGGCCATCCTGAGTATACCTGTCTGTATCGGTTCAGAGTTCATGGCGAACCTGTCAAGTGAAGACACTACTCATTATTTTTGTACATTTTTGTATATACTGGGACAGCGTGAAACACTGGAATCCTTCATGGACGAGGGCATATACAATGATGGGACAGTGCCACACTCCTTCAATAAACGTGGCTGCTGGCCAGAGGACGTGAGCGTGTGACGGGCGCCTTGGCGCCACCTGTTGGGTGCTCACTGCCTCTGCAGGTGCAGAGGGGTCAGCAGCAGGAGAAGCGTGTTGAACACGTGGCTCTCAGACACTCCTTGTTTTTAACGGGAAGCTCTTTGCATTTGCATTTCCTCAACAAAGGAGCAAAGCAGAGGAAGCTGAGAGTCTGGCGTGTTCTTGACGCTTTGGTCTTCAGCCTTGCACTGGCTCTTCTAAAGGACTTTTGGAGGGCAGATAATTTCATCTGTTAAATCCAACACACATTTCTTTCAGGGAAAAACAATGTCACCAAATTTTCAGAGTTCTAAACTCCTTTCCTTCAAGCCGGAATTTTCCTTTTTTCAGCACCAGTAGGTACTAAGTCTCCAGATGGGGAAATAACTAAAATGTGTTTTTCTGCTTTGTTCGCTCTTACTTCTGAGGAAGGTTTCCAGTCAGGACTCGCTGTACCAATATCCATGGAGGAATATGGGAGCGTTTCGCTCTCCTTGTAGGCTGAAGTCAGTCTGACTTGAAGGGGCCTGGTTTGGATCTAAGCAAACACCCAGATGGGGTTCTCTGGTCTCAGCAAGGCTTTTCCTGTTGGGAGTCACAGTAAACAGAAACCCAAAAATCTCATCTTGGGTGTTTTCAGGGCTTGTTTTGAGTTTTGCTGAATAGGGAGCGCAAGACGCCCTGAGCCTCCCTCTCACTGGTGGTGATAAGAGGAGCCGTCTGGTGTGTCAGGGTCACGAACCCGTTACATTTCAGGACGATCCTTTTTCCTTCAGCAGCATTTCTTACTGGCTGTGGCTGGAATCTGCCTTTTATCACAGCTGTCACCATTCTCACGTGATTCTTGTGAGACTCTTTTTGGTTATAATTACTATTTAATATTTAGACTATTTTACTGAGCAGACTTTATAAATGAGATATCTACAAGGCACTTAAAGTGTTACAGATGTTTTACCTTAAGAATTATTTAAGTTGTGTTGGGTTAAGACAGTTTTCAGTGTACCGTAAATGTTGTGTTTTCAGAAAAAGACAAAACGATGGTGCTGACTGGTTTTCTGTATATTGCACAACAGTCCTCAAATACACTGATGTATGAAACTATTCATACATCAAGCAGCATTTTTTTCACTCTCCTTAGAATTGGAACTATGCAGTTAAGGCAGATAAAATGTACAGATGTTTCATATATTACAGGTTACATATATAAATCAAAATTTCCTATATAAAACTGATTTGGGATTTGGGGTGGAAATATTTTGAATATTAATTTATTTTTAAAGATGCAAGATAGGACTTTGTGCAATGTATTTTTGTAAATGCTTTTCAAAATATCTGTCTTTGGTAGTGCTTCTGCTGCTGCCACCAAATTGATAAGATGCTATTAAGAGGTTTAAATAAAGAGTTTTAATTTTTAAAAGGGCATGGGATATAAACAGTCTATTTCTTTTCTCAGTTTGTCTGTTTCTGCCCCTGGGATGTGGGAG